CCCATGGATGTAAATGGCTTCCAAAGTACTTCTGCATAGTAGAGAGGTTAGTAGAGGAGGGCCTTTGATAGGCTCCTGGAATGTAAGCTCACACTTTCCATCCTACCCTCTTCTCCCGGCATTTCACAGGGTAGGGGGTAAGAAGAGGCACGGGGCAAACACTGGGGGCCTTGAGAAAATATTTGGGCTCCCTGACACAGGATGTTGGTATAAACATGATGGAGGAGAAATAGAGGTGGCCCCTTGGATAATTTAATCCCCCACTCAGCCCAGCCCCTTTCTGAAGTGGTTGTCCTGGATTCTCCATAACATGCATGCATACACACACACACACACACACACACACACAGAATTAATTATGCAACTTATTTGGCTTGCCCAAGCTTTTTTTGTAAGTTCTGTAGTGGTTCAGAAGGAAGATTTTAAAAGCAGCAAGACCTGTATTCAAATAATACCTCCACTGCCTACGAGTTCTACAAATGCAGGTATGTTTCACAACTTCAGGTTTTTTTTACCTGTAAGATGAGAAGCGTTGCAATAGTATCAAACTGGAATGGAGTTTGATACATAGTATGGCGCCTAGAAGAAGCAATCTCTCATGTTATTATTAAAGGTTGAGGTTATTACTAAAGATTTCCATTGTCAGCATGAACTGAGATTTTATGGAAGAGTGGGCTAAGAACCAAGACTGCGAATTCTAGGTTAAAAAAAAATTTAAACCGTGTACTCAAATGGTTCAAATTTATCCCATCATCTTGCGTTCCTGTAGACTCTGCCTAGTTGCTGAATCTTTTGAATTTGGGGTGAGGAAGGGGAAGCAACCACACATTTTCTCATTTGAAAAATTTTTATTTTGGCACCCACTTGAGTACCTGGCACGGTGGGGCTGTCCTCTATGGGGGCAATGGAGTATTAGTGAGGGCATTGTGGCCCTGGCCTGGGGGATGAGAACAAAGGGGTATGTGACAGCAACAGGTCACAAAGGGAAGCAGAAGATAAATATGGCTGCACAGGGGGTTTAGGCAGAGAGGGTCGTCACTTCCTGTCACTAGGACTACAGTTTGTAGTCTCTCTCAGGGAGAGAGACTACAAACTGTAATTAAAAAAATCAGAGGTGGAGGTCAGGGGGTTAGGTCCAGAAGAAAACCTCTCTGGAGCCCACCCTGCATCTCTACGTCTTGGAAGAGTCTGGAGTCCAGGCACCCTACAGCACCCCCCACAGCAATCATCCGTGCTCCCACCCCCACCCCGGCCTCTGGGAGGCTCTGAGGCAACAGTGGGGGCCTGTGGGGTGGGGTGGGATTGAGAGACCAGCTGCAGAGACATCTTTGTGACCCAGGAGCACCACTGGTCCCTCATCTGCCACCGAGGCCAAGGAAGACCCAGAGACCTGCCTCACCAGTGCTGCCGTTGTGCTGAAAGACAACCATGAATGCTGATTTTCTGCTGCCGTATTATACGGCCCAGAGTGGCTCCAGCATGAGCATGTTCAACACCACCATGGGGAAACTGCAGCGACAACTGTACAAGGGGGAGTACGATATATTCAAGTATGCACCGATATTTGAGAGCGACTTTATCCAGATCACCAAAAGGGGAGAAGTGATTGATGTGCACAACCGTGTCCGTATGGTGACCATGGGCATTGCACGTACCAGCCCCATCCTCCCACTCCCAGATGTCATGCTACTGGCACGACCGGCCACCGGCTGCGAAGAGTATGCTGGACATGGCCAGGCCACCAAGAGAAAAAAACGCAAGGCAGCAAAGAACTTAGAGCTCACCAGGCTTCTGCCCCTGAGGTTTGTACGGATCTCTGTTCAAGACCATGAGAAACAACAGCTGCGCCTGAAGTTCGCCACTGGCAGATCTTGCTATCTGCAATTGTGTCCCGCTCTTGACACACGGGATGACCTCTTTGCCTATTGGGAAAAACTAATTTACCTCTTGCGGCCACCCATGGAGAGTAACAGCAGTACCTGTGGCATTCCAGCTGAAGACATGATGTGGATGCCTGTGTTTCAGGAAGACAGGAGGAGCCTGGGAGCCGTGAACCTTCAAGGAAAGGGGGATCAGGACCAGGTCAGCATCCAAAGCCTCCACATGGTCTCTGAGGTGTGTGGGGCCACCTCTGCTGCTTATGCTGGAGGGGAGGGACTCCAAAATGACTTTAACAAACCCACTAATGTGCTCAATGCATCCATCCCCAAAACATCTACAGAACTTGCTGAGGAGCCAGCAACAGGGGGGATTAAAGAGGCAGCAGCAGCAGGGGCAGCTGCAGGGGCAGCAACAGGCACCGTAGCAGGTGCCTTGAGTGTGGCAGCAGCCAATTCTGCCCCTGGACAGGTGAGCGCAGCCATAGCTGGGGCGGCCACCATCGGTGCAGGAGGAAACAAAGGCAACATGGCCCTTGCAGGCACTGCCAGCATGGCTCCAAACAGCACGAAGGTGGCTGTGGCAGGGGCTGCAGGCAAGTCCTCAGAGCATGTTTCCAGCGCATCCATGAGCCTTTCCCGAGAGGGCAGTGTGAGCCTGGCCATTGCAGGAGTAGTACTGACCAGCAGGACAGCTGCAGAAGCAGACATGGATGCAGCAGCGGGACCTCCCGTCTCCACCCGGCAGAGCAAGAGCAGCCTGAGTGGACAGCATGGAAGGGAGCGAACCCAGGCCAGCGCTGAAGGCTGCAAGGAGGGGAGGGAAAGAAGGGAAAAGGACAGGGCTCTCGGAAGGAGTTCCCATCGCCGCAGGACAGGTGAAAGCCGCCACAAAACAAGGGGAGACAAGATTGCCCAAAAGTCCTCCAGCAGGTCCTCATTCAGCCACAGAGCCAATAGAGATGACAAAAAGGAGAAAGGCTGTGGCAACCCGGGGAGCAGCAGGCACAGGGACTCGCATAAAGGTGTCAGCCACACGCCCATCTCAAAGGAGTCCAGGACCTCTCACAAATCTGGGAGGAGCTTATGGACCACCAGTTCCGGTTCCAGCAAGGGACTTGGCAGGGTCAGCTCTTTCCTGAGGAACGTCAGAGCCAACCTTACTACAAAAGTAGTGGGCACACCACATGGCAGAGATGTGAACGTCATGGCTAAGATGGCGGAGAGGAGCACCAACGTGGCCATCGCCGAGACAGCAGAGGGTGGCCAGGGGCTGGAGACGGTTGGTTCTATGACACCGGACATCATGGAGACAGTGACCTTTGAAGCCCATTAAATAAGACCCAGAGCTGGAAGCTGCAAAGGAGCCCAGAGCTCATGGGAGTGTCCCTGGAAAGCCTATTCCAGCGTTCTTTACTGCCGTTTAAATAAAGAATCATACATCTGAAAGTGGCTTGCTGGCTGAATTTTTGTGTCCCACA